GGGCCTGACTTGGGTTCACAAATTGCTATGACAGAAGACAGTGAAAGATGCATGCATCTTTGGACTGCATTTTACCAGTTCAAATATTTTATTTTTAATAATATGTAATAAAATATAAGGTATAACAGGGAAATGAAATGCACAGATCTTAAGCGTGCGGTTCCAAGTATTTTGAGTGTGAGTGTGACTGTGTGTTGCAGGGGGAAGGTAACAGAAGAGTTGAGTCCCTTCACTGGGTATGGCATTTGGAATATCAGTGCTATCATGTTTTGGCATGTCTGCTGCCTGCCGTTTTGTTTTTTAAATTGCCAACTTCAGAAAGTTTATAAGACTAAGGAATTCCTGTATACCCTTTCCCCAGATTCACCAATTATTTACATTTATGAAATCATTTGAGAAAAATTTAGAGAAATCTTGCCCCTTTACCCTTAAATACTTCAGTTTATATTTCAAGGACATTCTTTTACGTAGTCTGGCTTCCTCTTAGCTGAGCCTTGGGCATTTCATTTTCAGACAGTATTGGGTCATTCTATATCTTAAGTAAAGCTGATTTAATGGGAGAGAGAGCTGGATTGGTTTTCTGCTTGATGCTGTGCTGGTGGCCTGGCTGTTGGGGGCTGCCTAGGTCACAGGGTCCCCCAGGGAAAATCTGTTGACTTCCGCAGCTATGCTTGAGTCTGCTTGTTACTGGACAGCTGGTCTGTCCCCTTAGAGGCTTGGCTGAACTCTGTGCTCTCCTTCCCTCTACTTTGTTCTCGAGTTTTCTGCACATTCTTCCACCCACAGATGTGAATGTCGTGTGATGTTGGCTTTCCAGTGTCTTGCATGGCGTGGTAGCAGCAGAAATGAGCTTGGCTGGGCACCCTCTCTGGGCCTTGGAGGCAAGCCTGGGCTCCTCTGAAAATACAGGCAGCTTCCTTTCCCTGACTTGCCTGGAGGAGCCAGGCCCTGTGGTGCGGTCTGGCTCTGAGGCCTGTGGTCCTGCTTGGGACTGGCAGTCTTAGGCTGAGGGAACATTTTCCAGAGTATAGCCGAGGGACAGAATGTCTCAGTAAGACGGGCTCGGAGGGGAAGTGTTTTGGAAAGGCCTCTGCTTGCTCTGGGAGGCGTTCAGGATGCTGAGGTTTTGGAAATCTATGGCGGCTCTTCACAACTGCTCCCAGCTTTGGGAGGAGGAATAGACGGGTGCTCGTTTCCTCGGGTTCAGTGGCAAAGGTGAAGACCAGCACTGCCGACCTGGGACCTGGGCCTCTCCCGGGCCTGGGGAGGACACTGGACTTTGAAGGGGAATGCAGCCTAGAAGGCCTGGACCCTGGAGTCAGGAGATGCTGCTCCCATCCAGTAAGCCCTGGCTGGAGCTCTTCTGGGCACCAACCCTGGCATAAAACCAGTGGGGCCTCTGGGCCTGCACTCAACAGTGCCTCTGATGGAGCAGGTAGGAGAACCCCCCGCAAATCCACCAGGCAGGCCCAGCTCTAAGCTTAACTCTTCTCTTTCAGGTTCAGCTTGGTTGTGACCTCTGCTAGAAGCCCTCCCTGGCCTCCCTGTGCACTGAGCTGGTGGTTCCTCCTTTGCGCCCCAGGTACATGCTCAGATCTGTGTACCCTACACTTTAAATCTTTTTGGATCCCAATTTTATTATTCAGTGCATTTCCCACTCTTCTCAGCTTGGATGGTCTGCAAATTCTACCAGCCACATATCCACCCAAGTTCCTGATAAACATGTCGAAGGGGCCAGGACCAAAGCTGTGTAAGAAGCTCTCGCCACACCACCACAGGCAGGCCTCAAGGCCCAGCGCCTGAGGAGTCACAAAGCCTGCAACCTGAACTGCTTCACCCTCCAGGCCTGCATGGCAGAGGACGCTATGAAAGGCTTGCTGGAATCCAGCCACGGGAGCCTGGCCATTCTAGTGTCCTCCCTCAGCCCATCAGCCGGACACGGAGGCTACCTGGATCAGATGCTGAACTCCTTCATGGCTTACTGCATTTTGGATGGACAAACCCATCTTTTCTCAGTGCATGTCCAGAACTGTGGTATCAAGTTCACAGATAGGTAGAGCAGGTTTCTCTCCGTGCCCCTTCCTGAGACTCAGGCCTCCTTGGTGACTATGCTGCAGTTTGGCAATCTCTAGGCCAGGAGACCTATGTATGTATATACCTGTGACCCAGAAGATAGGGTGGAGGTAGGCAAGGAGTAGGCAAGGGGTGGAGAGTTGGGGAGAGGCGAGACTCGTGGGAATTTGGTTTTCCTTAAGGCTGGAGTTTGGAATAAGTGGTCAATGTAACTGGCCGTAAGCCTTGGAATGAAACTCCTCCTTTCCCACTGGCAGAAAGGGCTGAGCCGCCGCCTTGCACATCCCAGGCTGGAACTTGAGCCGCGCAGCTGGCTGTGTGCAAAGTGGGGAAAGAGGGGAAGAGGGGACTCTAACAAAAATGTTCTGGGCCTGGCTGGGAATGCTGAGCACAGAAATTTGATCGGGGACTGAAACAACTCCAAATGTTTCCCACATTTCTTGGAAATGGAGGCATTCTCACCAGAACCTGGGTTTTCTTTTGAATAACACTTCCCCCTAAACCTGTCCCCCACCCTGAGAGGGTGGGAGTTGGGACGGGAAGCAAGCATTTACCATGCCATCAGCGATCCTGGGCTGTTTGTCTCTGAAATTACCATCAGCCATTAGAAGGGAAAAGTGGGGAGGCTTTGCAGAAGAGGTGCAAGAACCACCCAGCAACCCCAACTCGCTCCGCTGGGCTGCTGAGGTCCAGAGATTTATGTTCCTCCCTCTGCCCTGGTTCTAAAGCTCCTCCTCTGAGTTCAAGCTGAGTGGAGCTGCCTCCTGCCCTCCAAGGGCAGCTGTCCTGCAGCTCGCCCCTCCCTTTCTCTAGCTGTCCACCCCTTTGGCCTCTGCTCCCTGACTCCTGCTCTTTCAGGGGCCATGGGAGAGAGAGGCCTGACCCCTGGATTTTCACTGCCACCTCTTAGCCATTAGCCTGGCGCCTGAGGCCCTCGTCACACCCCAGGCTATGCTTGGGGCTGGGAGCCCTTTGCTGCCCACGCCTGCCCCTCTCAGGAGCTGGAAGAAGCCGCTGCTATGATAGAAGTTTCCATCAGAAAAAGGAGAGGAAGTGAAGGTTGCAGAAGGAGGAGAAAACAAAAGCTGTGTCAGTCTTTGCCCATGTCCAGATCTGGAGCCGGACAATCGCCCCTCGGGGGCTCGGCTTTGAGCCACAGCTGTGTCTGCCCTGTGGAAGGAGGAGCAGCCTCCCCCCACCTCTGGTTTTCCATGAGGTGGAAATGGGGCACCTAAGGAGAGGCACGAGCAGTAACAGAACCCTCTTCATACATATTATGCCCCCCAAGAAAGCGCGGGGCCTGGGTTCAGGTCCACTTTGTCATGAGCTGACTCTAGGGGACAGGCCCCCACCCGGGCTTCTCTCTCTTGTGGATGTGGACTGTATGGGTACACAGGGTTGTGCCAGAGGTTCCAGATGCTGCAGGACAAGCATGGCTCATCCTGGAGAGCATCAGGTTTGCCAGACTGTAGGAAGAAAAGCACCATCATTTTTATATTGAAGTAGCCATGTGTATATTATGAAGGAAGATGCAAAACACATATCAATTTTTAAGAAAACACCACTTTTCCAACAAATCACACCATTGGAGCCCCTTGAAGCTACTCCCTCGGATGCTCACTCTCCACTCCCTTCAAATACACCAGCCCTCTGTGCCTCAGTTTCTTCGGCCAAGAAGTGGGGTAGTGTTAACCCCACGTATGAGGAAAGGCTGGTGGGGCTGGGTGGAGGTGGGGTGGGACGGAGCTGGGCGGAAGCAGGCCTTTCCTCCTCCTGGGCCTGCAGCTTGCAAACTCCAGTGCTGTGTCCCCAGAGGAAACCTTCATTGAATGGGTCACTGGGCTTCCCCCAGCTGAGCTGGGTGTGACGATCTCCAGCTCTTGGCCATGTGCCTGGTCACCCAGATCCCAGTGGCCTGGAGACTTCCTGCCTGAGCCTCTTTGGGCTGAGGCTCCCAGGGCAGGTGCAGTGTCTCCAACAGGGGACAGCCCTGAGGCAGGGCACAGGTATGTGGGCAGGGACTGGGCACCCCCAAGCACTCCTACCTGCTCCTTTCATTCACTGGCCCTGGAGAAGCTGGGAGAAGAGGGTTTGAGGGGAGGGAACAGGGCATTCCTTCTTCTGGAGGCTCAGAGCATCAGGAAGAAGGTTGTGAGCTGCCAACCTGCTGCTGAAGCTGGCCCGTACCTAAGTTAGCCTGGCCCACATCAGACTTTACAACTTGGAAATCCCACCCAAAAGGATGGATTTCTTTTCTTTATTTTTGACGGAGTCTGACTCTGTCACCCAGGCTGGAGTGCAGTGGCGCAATCTTGGCTCTTGCAACCTCCACCTCCCGGGTTCAAGCAATTCTCCTGCCTCAGCCTCCCGAGTAGCTGGGACTACAGATACACACCACCATGCCCGGCTAATTTTTGTATTTTTAGTAGAGATGGGGTTTCACCTTGTTGGCCAGGTTGGTCTTGCACTCCTGACCTCAGGTAATCCACCCACCTTGGCCTCCCAAAGTGCTGGGATTAGAAGGGTGATTCACCGTGCCCAGCCTGGAATTCGTATTTCTCTTGAAAAGCTCAGGCCTGACCATCTCGGCCCATATGGCACTCACAGGCCACAGTGTGCAGTGACTGTCCTGTCGACAGCAGGCTTTGCCACAGGCCCCACGGCCCCTAATGCCCCACGCAAGGCACACCTGTCCACTTCTCCCATGCCCATCACCTGCCGGTGGTTGTGGGCTGGAGTGTGTGGTCTCTGACGACATCTCCCGTGAGGAGAGACGTTTGGTCAGCTGGGGCATGACCCCCACAGCCCAGAGAATGCTCTTTGAAAGTCAGAGCCTTTCTGACCCTCAGGCATGGCTGGTGAGAGCTGGGTGGCGGGGGAAGGCCCCAGTGCCTCCTCTTCCCACTCCCATGGGGCACCGTCAGCCCTTCACATTGCCCTGGGCTTTGGAGGGACCTGGGGCTGCAGGCAGAGAGCCCTGAGGGAGCTACAGTTCTGTTGGGGCTGCTGGAAAGAAACATGTCCCATCCCTTGAGCCCCTGACCCTAGTGACTGGCATCCCCTACACTGCCCCAAGTGGGTGAGGTGTCAGCACTGACACCCGCCTCTGCAGATCTCCCAGGCAGTTTCCCTGAAGGCTGGGAGCTCCCAATTCCCAAACATCCCCAGGCTGTGGGTGGCCAGGGGGTGAGGCCAGGGCTCTTTGTGTCTCTGCCTTTTCCAGACACTGCCAACCTTGTCATTCATTCATCACATAATTGTTGGGTGCTTACTGTGTGCCAGCAAAGACGTGAGGCACCCCTTCTGACTGTGTGACCTCAGGCAAACCACAATCCTTGCACCTCAGCTCTCTTATCTGTAAAACTCGGATAAACTCGGATATGACAGTATCTGATTTAGGAGGTAGTTATGAGGATTACATGAGATGATGTATGTCTCCCAGGCTGGGCGTGGAGCCGGTACACAGCAAGCGCTCAATAAATGTTGTCCATGTCACAGGTACCATTACTAGTAAGAACGGGCCAGCTTCCTGCCCCTTTGGTGTCTCTCCTTCTCTGGCCTCCATTCTCGGCTTCTGTTCCTCTTCTCCCTCCCTGCTCTCCGCCAGAGGCCCTAAGTCTGCACCCTGAAGCGGGGCTGCGGCCTCCCTGGAGTCCCAGGCCCACGGGCGGCCCCCGCCGGCCCCCTCCAGGTGCACAGAGGCCCCATTCTCCAGGCGCGCGTCCCCTCGCCCGCTCCTGGGGGACCCTGCCCGGTGACCTCGCGACCCCGCCGTTTGCGCGGACAAAGAGGGGCCTTTTGTTCTCTGGCCAGGCCTGCCCGGCCCGCGCAGCTCCCGCCCTAATCCGGCTAATTACGGTCCACACGGCGACCGGGGCGCGCGCTCGCCCACCACTTTCCCACGGCCGCGAAGAAAGCCCCTCAGTGCGCGCCGGGAACAGAGCGGCGATTCAGCTGCGCCCTGCGCCGTGCTGCTGCCGTGGCCACCCTTCGCTGCGTCTTCTGCCGTTCCCTTGTCCTCTACCTCTGTCTGTCGGTCTCCGGGCCTTCCACCCGCCGGCTGTTTCTCTTTTGGTCTCCCTCTCTGTGTCTCCCCATCTTTCTCCCTCTCTGTGTTTTTATCTCTGTCTCTCCCCGGCGTTCTGTTATCTGTCTGTCCCATTCTCTCTGCCCCTCTGCCCCGAGGCCTTCTGCCTCTGTGTCTCTGTCCCCTGGGCCTCTCCCATGGCGGGGGTTCAGCCTGCCCCTCACTGGCTCCACGTGGGGTCCCAGCTTAAGCTGAGCATCAGCTTCCCCAGCCCAGCAGCCTCGGGCCTCCGTTCTCTCCCCGCTGGGGACCCCAGGGTCCTGGCCCCTTCTAAGGAAACCAAGGAAGCTCTGGGGCCGGGCCATGCCTCCTAAATGGTTTTGGGGAAAGCTCCAAAACAGAGAAGTGCCTCAAGATGTCCGGTGCTGGCCCAGGTGTTGGGGGAGGGGGCGGGGAGGGCTCCTGCAGCAGCTCCTGCTGGTGTGCTGTGGCCAGGTCAGAAACGGGAGCCACTCTGAAGTAATCTCAGCCTTGGGGACAGCCAAGGAGAGAGTCTGGTTTGTGCTTGACTAGTTCCAGACCAGCCACCATAGAGTCCAGACAACTGCTTTTCTAGAATTCACTGTGAATATGTGTCTAAAGGGTGCTGGACAGGCCACAGAATGGGTCTTTTTGGCAGAAGAAATTCATTCATTCATTCATTTTAGGGCCCAAGAAATTCATTCATTCATTCACTCATTCGCTCAGCAAGTATTTACAGAATGTTTACTATGTGCCAGAGATTGTTCTAAGCAGCAAGGAGAAAGCCATGAACAAAATGAAGATCGTTGTGCTGCATTCTAGCAGGGAAGGCACATGGGTGAAAGGTAAGAGAAGGAGATTGACAGACGGTGGGAACGGCTAAGAAAAAACGCAAAACCGGGTGGAGGTCGGCCGGCGTGGTGGCTCACGCCTGTAATCCCAGCAGTTTGGGAGGCCGAGGCAGGTGGATCACCTGAGGTCAGGAGTTTGAGACCAGCCTGGCCAACATGGTGAAACCCCATCTCTACTAAAAATGCAAAAATTAGCTGGGCGTGGTGTTGCACGCTTGTAATCCCAGCTACTTGGGAGGCTGAGGCAGGAGGATGGCTTGAACCTGGGAAGCGGAGGTTGCAGTGAGCCAAGATCATGCCACCGCACTCCAGCCTGGGCAATAGAGCGAGACTCTGTCTCAAAAAAGAAAAAAAAAAAAAAAAAGGAGGTGTCAGGAGCTGGAACGGGGTCAGAGGTGGCCTATCTGGGTTGGTGACACTGGAGCAAGACCTGAGTAATGTCAGGGTGTCCTCCCTCCAGGGCAGTGGCTGGGTCTGCAGGCAAGTTCCCACCAAAGCTGCCAGGTGGCTCTTCCTTCTGTCCTCAGGTCCCAGTCGCTGGGAGACGCCGAGACCCACTGAGGCCCGGTGGTGGCCCCCAGCTCACTGAGGGGCAATGGCCGGGAAGAGGTTGGCTGAAAGACTTGTGCTGCAGGAAAACTCCTCCTGTCCCTCATTTTGCTTCCCTTTTTCTCATCACTGTCAGGGGTTTTCTGACAATGATGACCTTTGAGCCACAAATAAACCACACAGCCACATGGGAGGGGTCCTGACCAGGGCCTGGTGGTCTGTGTCCCAGGGAGAAGTACAGCCCTCCTGTCTGCAGAGAAAGTGAGGACTTCTTTACATCAAGGTAATTGAGGGAGAAGGATTAGTGAGTTTTCTGAGCTCATAAATCACAAAACAACCCAGTGGTGTTGTGGGTGTCCAAATCAGGGGGGCAAGAAAGACAGAAAAGGGCAAAAAAAAAACCACAAACAAAAACACTCTGGTGGGGTCATGTTGGCTTTGGACAAAGCAAGAGAACCTGGGGCGTAGCCGAGGCGGGACTAAAGGAAACACCGTAAGACCCAGAGGTGCTGGGGCTGAGATTTAGGGCACTGAGGGAGTTTGAGAGCCAGCCAGCGGGCGCCATCACGAGTGTGTTGGGTATACGTGGTTTGTGTGTGGCATATGGGAGGATGGAGCAGGCCCGTGTGACCTTCCTCAACCTCTCCCGCCAGCTGGCTCCCCTGCCCTCAGTGCCCTACCTGGCAGAACCTGGTCCTGGCTGAACTACCACTGAGCTTATGTGACCCCTCATCCTGCCAAGCCAAGGTGGGGCTGGCCAGGTTTATGGGCCCAGACACCTTCACACCTGGACCTTTTCCCCTTGGGACTTTGAGAAGCAGACAAGTGCCACAATTCTGTGTGGGGCTAAAGGAAGAAATCCCCAGCTAGGTCCGGGAGACGGTGTGTTCCTCATGGCCCTGCCCCTCACTAACTGGGGGCCATAAGCGCACCATTTGCCCTCTCTGGGCCTCACTTTCCATACTTGGAGAATAGGAATGGTACTAATAATCGTCCCTCTTCACAGGGTTACAGTAAGGATAGATGAGACTGAGATGTAAAATGTATTCTGTCAGCCAGTGATCACATCTTGTTTGACCAATACATGTAAAATTTTGACCTATTACTCACACATATAATCGAAACAAAAGTTTATACTTATCTGTTATATTCTGTTGAATGCATTGATCTAGTCTATCCTGTTCTGTTTCTTTCTATTTTTTAAAAAATCACAGATCATAATGCACTGGGTCTTGAACTACAGTTTCAGAAACACTGTCATAAACCATGGAAGGGGATATAAAAGCATTTGTGGTTTCATCACCTAGAGAGCTTGCTGGAAGTGGGGCCTGGAGTAGCCTTGGGAGCTGCCACCCTAGGCACACCAATGGTGACCCCAGTGCCACTCATCACTGGCCTATGTGGGCCTGCTCCTCTGTGGTGGACTTGAACCTTACTGCTCCAGCCATCTCCCCTGCCTGCCTGTCAAGCCTCGCTGTTGACTGTAGTCATCTTCATGCCAAAGGCCAGACATAGCCTGCGAGACTTGGATGGGACCTCGAGGGTCATCTCATCTCTCACTTTATATAGGAGAAAACTGAGGCCCAGCCAAGGAAAGTGACTTATTCAAGGCTGCCCAGTGAATGGGTGGCAGAACCAGAACTAGAGTTCAGATGTCCCTCTGTCAGCCCAAGGCTTGTTTTCATTACGGCCTTGTTATCTGCCTGATTGCAAACCCAATCCCCCCTTCTCTCTATGTCTTGGGTTCGGGAACCACTCCTGGCCTGAGCAGAGCAGGAATAAAGCAGCAGGGCCAGTCTAAAGTCTGCACATACTAACCATGTGGCCAAAGGCAGGCCTGTTAATACTTCTAAGCCTCAGTCTCCTTCTCTATAGAGTGGGAATGATGTTTTCTGCTCTTCCTAACACACAGGGTTGCTTTGTAAATTAAATGAGATAATGTGCATCAAATAGGCTTTGAAAAACCTTTTAAATATGCTTAAAATGGAAGGGTTCTTGAGGGTTGGGGTATGGTTGAATAGGTGAAGCACAGGGGTTTTCTTAGGTGGGTGAAATTATTCTGTATGATATTGCAGGTAGATACCTGACACTATGTACTTGTCAAGACCTGTAGAAATGTATAGCACAAAGAGTACATTTTTACACAAAATAAAAGAATCATTTAGGAGATCAGAGGATACGAAGATGGAATGCAAAATGTGACAAAACTATTTAACTGGATTAAAAACATGTAAAACAACTTCACTGAAGTGGGGGAGGGGTGGGAGTTTTTGATCTAAGCAACTTTGGAAATGAGTGGAGTCTATAAGACTAAAGACTAAAGAAACTGTGCCTAAGCACTATACTCTAGTTGATAAAGTAGCTTCTCATGGAGTGTGGTTAACAATTCCAGTACCACTATACATGTGTATTGGAACTGAATGAGTAAGTCAATGGATAGTGGATGGTAACAGACAGGTTTCTCACTGTGGGAGTGGAAGGTTACAGACAGGCAAGGGGAGAAGGCTAGAATGATCCTTGTGATAATTTATTAGAGTTGTAATATTAGTATGAAATCAAGTTTAGATTGCACTCCATCCAGGGCAACAAGAGCGGAACTCCGTCTCAAAAAAAAAAAGGTACCTCTCCCTCTCCCTCCCCCTCCCCCTCCCCCTCTCCCTCTCCCTACGGTCT